GCTCTGTCGCCCAGGTTGGAGTGCAGTTGCGCGATCTCGGCTCACTGCAACCTCCGCCTCGCGGGTTCAAGCGATTCTCCTGCCTCAGCCTGGCGAGTAGCTGGGACTACAGGCGCACGCCACCACGCTCAGCTAATTTTTGTATTTTTAATAGAGGCGGGGTTTCACCATGTTGGCCAGGATGAACGTTTTTACTTTCTAGGTTACATTGTTTCTGTGTTTGAACGTGGCAGTCAAGAACATAAGAAATCATGGTATTCGGCTTTTACATCTGAACACAAACGTGTATGAGATAGCCAAAACACTACAAAATCCACGAGTCTGCACATGTATCTCAAAAGAACCTTCGACAACTCAAAGAGTGCCTGTTAGGGTGTTGCACGATTGCTACTGCACTTCTCAATGTCTGCCGCTGAAGCCTAGCGGACAGGTTTGTGTTCTCTGCGGCTAGAGTGGTGTCTCACACACAGTAAGAGTCCAAGACAGAATAGCTATGTGGGGTGCTCACTGCAGTGCTCCATAAATATAGGGTACAAACCACTCTAAGCAGAAAATAAGTCCTCGGTGCTGGCCCAGAGAGACTTGCAAACAAACTGATGCCAGAGACTCTATATCATGGGGCTGGCGGGATAATTACATGAGATTACACGAAAAACGTTTAAAACTGCCGTTGGCTAGTAGTAAATGTTCAGTAAATGCACTGGCCTTTATTATTGGGCATGGGCGCTCTGAAGGGATAGGATCCCCCCACCCCACGCCCAAACCCGTTCGCCCCGCCGCTCACCCGGGGCCCCAGGGTGCGGGCTGCATCCCCGCAGCGTAGAGACATTTCCTCTTTAGGACTAGCGCAGTGCAGGGGTTGAGGGATCGCTAACTCCCGGGAAAGGACAGGTCGAAATTACGTCGCTCCATTTATGACAAGCAGCCAAGCTGCTCCACGATTGGCTGCTTTAGCCTTACGTGCGTCGCGCACTCATGACGCAATACGCAGGCCCCTTACGCGATACAAGTACGTAATGACGACAGACGTTCTTTCTTTGCTGCGTCTACTGCGAGGTAAGGATGTTTCTGTGCTCGTGGGGGTACTGCGTAATTCTCGCTTTGGGGCTGCTCCTTCCAGGCTGGGACACACTGGGGCCCGCTGTCGGTCTCCCGTCCTCCGACATCTTGTCTGGAACTTCCGCCTGGCAGTCTCCAGTAGGAGTGGAGCTCTGTGCGGCGTAGTTTGGTGGAAAAACGGGCCTTGCGTCGGCCTCACCCCCAGTGTTTGTGTTTCAGAATGAAGACTATTCTCAGCAATCAGACTGTCGACATTCCAGAAAATGGTATGAGACTTGATGTCTTTTACTTACATCTTGTGTGGCCTGACGAGTGTGTTCTCTCTTCTAGTCGACATTACTCTGAAGGGACGCACAGTTATCGTGAAGGGCCCCAGAGGAACCCTGCGGAGGGACTTCAATCACATCAATGTAGAACTCAGCCTTCTTGGAAAGAAAAAAAAGAGGGTGAGGGTTTTTCTTCTGATAATTCAGTTGCTCTGGAAAGAATACATTTTTTGTTCTGTTACAGCTCCGGGTTGACAAATGGTGGGGTAACAGAAAGGAACTGGCTACCGTTCGGACTATTTGTAGTCATGTACAGAACATGATCAAGGGTGTTACACTGGTAAGCAGATGTATCAGACTTCCTTGTTTTGGTTGCTAATAGCTTGCTTATTTATTTAACATAGGGCTTCCGTTACAAGATGAGGTCTGTGTATGCTCACTTCCCCATCAACGTTGTTATCCAGGAGAATGGGTCTCTTGTTGAAATCCGAAATTTCTTGGGTGAAAAATATATCCGCAGGGTTCGGATGAGACCAGGTATGTGCATACCCTCAGACAGAATTAAGAAATGATGCTGTGCAAATGCCCTCTCCCCTTTTAGGTGTTGCTTGTTCAGTATCTCAAGCCCAGAAAGATGAATTAATCCTTGAAGGAAATGACATTGAGCTTGTTTCAAATTCAGGTTTGTATGTTTACTATGTCTAACTATGCCTAATGTATTAATTGCTTTATCTTCACTCCTATAGCGGCTTTGATTCAGCAAGCCACAACAGTTAAAAACAAGGATATCAGGAAATTTTTGGATGGTATCTATGTCTCTGAAAAAGGAACTGTTCAGCAGGCTGATGAATAAGATCTAAGAGGTAAGTTCTTACAGTGTCTTAAGTTTTATTACGGGATTTACAGATTTTTTTTCTTTTTTTACAGTTACCTGGCTACAGAAAGAAGATGCCAGATGACACTTAAGACCTACTTGTGATATTTAAATGATGCAATAAAAGACCTATTGATTTGGACCTTCTTCTTAAACCGGTTATCCTTTTTAGCTAGTTTTTTTCCCT